CTTGAACCCAGGAGGTGTGGTTGCAGTGAGCCAAGATCGAACCACTGCAGTCTAGCCTGGGCGACAGAGCAACTCTCCGTCTAAAAAAGAAAGCTGGGCATGGTGGCTCACGACTGTAATCCTAGCACTTTGGGAGGCTGGGACGGGCGGATCACGAGGTCAGGAGATCGAGACCATCCTGGCTAACACGGTGAAACCTCTCTCTACAAAAAATTAGCTGGGCGTGGTGGCGGGCGAATGTAGTCCCAGCTACTTGGGAGGCAGGAGAATGGCATGAACCCGGGAGGCAGAGCTTGCAGTGAGCCCAGATCGTGCCACTGCACTCCAGCCTGGGCGACAGAGCAACACTCCATCTCAAAAAAAAAAAAAAAAAAAGTCCCGGAAATCTCTAGATGGTTCTCATGCGTTAGCCATGGCCTGGCTACTAGGCCCTAATGTTTGTTCCCACCCCTCCCCTTGGTAAAGATGTAGTTGAAGCCATCAGCTTTCCCGCTTGTGGGAGAAGCTTCATTATGTCTTTGCTGTGAAGAGGCCCAAAAAAGGATTTCTTAGGCCAGGGGTGTATCAAGTCAGCATTTAAGCCCAATTCTGCTCTCCCCAATGAAAAGAGAAATCTTGATTCTCCTGCAAAAGGAAGCAGTCTAGTGACAGAGACTTGAACAGTGTAAACAAAATAGAAAAGTACTTGTGTCTACACTTGAGGTGGATATGCTGGGATTATAGATATGGCTCAATTTTGGAGGTTAGTCACAGATAATGGGAAATACTTTTTTTTTTTTTTGGAGACGGAGTCTTGCTCTGTCGCCAGGCTGGAGTGCAGTGGTGCGATCTCAGCTCACTGCAACCTCCAGCTCCTGGGTTCAAGCGATTTCCCTGCCTCAGCCTCCCAAGTAGCTGGGACTACAGGCACATGCCACCACACCCAGCTAATTTTTCGTATTTTAGTAGAGATGGGGTTTCACCATGTTGGCCAGGATAGTCTCGATCTCCTGACCTCGCCTTGGCCTCCCAAGGTGCTGGGATTACAGGCATGAGCCACTGCGACCGCCAGGAAATATTTTTTAAGAGGATGATGACTTTTTCCACCAGTGCTTAGAAACTGGACTATACTGCTCCAAAAGTGATTCCTAAGAAAATGTGAGAAATGTCAGAATATGCCACAGCTACGTATCATTCCTGACAAAAGTTGACCTGCTCTGAACTCATGTTTCTCCTTTCCTCCTTCAGTGTTTGATTTCTTTTTTTTTTTTTGAGATGGAGTCTCGCTCTGTTGCCCAGGCTGGAGTGCCGTGGCGCCATCTCAGCTCACTGCAAGCTCCGCCTCCCGGGTTCACGCCTTTCTCCTGCCTCAGCCTTCTGAGTAGCTGGGACTACAGGCGCCTGCCACCACGCCCGGCTAATTTTTTGTATTTTTAGTAGAGACGGGGTTTCACCATGTTAGCCAGGATGGTCTCGATCTCCTGACCTCGTGATCCGCCCACCTTGGCCTCCCAAAGTGCTGGGATTATAGTCGTGAGCCACCACGCCTGGCCCAGTGTTTAATTTCTACAGAAACATCCTGTCCCTTCTGCAAGGAAAAACAACAGGAATATTGGTAGACCAGGCTGGCCTTTCACAAAGGACCACTGGTATAATTCTAGGGGTATCTGCAGATCCTTCAACCCAAAAATCCTCCCCATCAGCCTGCTTCAGATGCCTCCAGGTCTTTAGCTGTGACATTATCCTCTGTTGAATGCTAACATCCTTGGGAGGTAATCTAGGAAGTTTTTTTTGTTTGTTTGTTTGTTTTTTTGAGATAGAGTTTCACTCTTGTTGCCCAGGCTGGAGTGCGATCTCAGCTCACTGCAACCTCTGCCTCCGGGTTCAAGTGATTCTTCTGCCTCAGCCTCTTGAGTAGCTGGGATTACTGGCACCCACCACCATGCTTGGCTAATTTTTGTATTTTTAGTAGAAATGGGGTTTCACCATTTTGGTCAGCCTGATCCTCCCAAAGTGCTGGGATTACAGGCGTGAGCCACCATGCCCAGCCGTCTAGGAAGCTTTTAACAGCTTAGAGTGCATTTGCATTAATTGATCTGATCCCCTTTTACCTGAGCACTAACCATTAGCAGTTTCCGGCAGGGAGGGGCCTCCAGGTCCTTCTTCCCGCCTCCCCAGGCTTTTGAGGTTCTACCACCCTCCAAACTATACAGTCTTGACTAAGGGTCTTGGGAACCTGGACAGCATCAGAACATTACATTCCTGTCTAAAGAATGGGGAAGACTAGCTCTACCCAAGGCTCACTTTATGTGTAACATTCTGCACTAGGTAATCTCTATAATCTCCAGTACTAGGACTGCCTGCTAGCAGGTTCTCCCAGGACATCAACAGAGTTTGGGTTAAATGTTGGGAACCACCAGAACCTCATACATGGGAGTGTAAAGTGGTATAACCAACTTTGGAGAACAATTTGGCAATATCTAATAAAGTGTGTGCATCAGACATTCCTTGCCTAGAAACATAAATCCCAAACATTTGTTCACCAGAAGACAGTCCTCAATGTTCACAGCAGCAGTATCCATAACAGCCCCAAACTGGAAACCACCCAAACGCCGGGTGTTTGTACGTTCACACCACGGAGAGTGAACAACCTACAACTGTACACAACGCGCACGGAGAATGAACAATCTACAGCTATACACAACATGAACAAATTTCAGAATGACACAGGTGAGCAAAAGAAACTAGTCACAAAACACTACTAAAAGCAGTGATGCTGTCCATGTGTCCGCAGGTGAAGCAAATCATGGAGGAGGCTGTCACCAGGAAGTTTGTGCATGAAGACAGCAGCCACATCATTGCTTTATGTGGTGAGTGAGTGACTGAAGGATGATGGGAGGTCCAGCAGATACAGCTGCCCTTCCCCTCATCCAGCAGCAGATCCCCACCAAGGGCTCACCAGGTGCCAGACACCGTTCACCGTGCAAGGAAATGGCAGTGACAAGATGGACAGAGTCTCTGCCGCAGGAGCTTACATTCTGTTGGGGAGACAGACAGGAAACAAATGCGCAAGTAAATATGTCATCCAATAACTTGGCATGTGAAGGCTCAGATGCCGTTTCCCTTTGTGGCCTAGGTGCAGTGGAGGCTTGCCTCTTGCATCAGCTGAGACGCCGTGCCGCTGGCTTCCTGCGCAGTGACAAGATGGCAGCCCTGTTCACCAAGGTGGGGAAGACGTGCCCAGTGGCGGGGGAGATTTGCCACAAGGTACAGGAGCTGCAGCAACAAGCAGAGGGCAGGTGAGCCCTGGGCCAGCCCCTTCTTCCCTCCTCTGCACTCCTGGAGCCCTCCCCGCCTTTGCAGGAAACCCTCAGGGGTCAGCCAGGAGGCCCTGCGGAGACAGGGCTCAGCCAGCGGGAAGGCCCCGGCCCTCAGCCCTCAGGCCTTGAAACACGTATGGGTACGCACGGCGCTCATCGAGAAAGTTCTGGACAAGGTCGTGCAATACCTGGCGGAAAACTGCAGGTGACCGCCCCGTTCCCCAAAAACTGCAGGTGCCTCGGCAGTCACACTGTCTGTCTCCTGGCAGCAAGTACTACGAGAAGGAGGCACTGCTGGCAGACCCTGTGTTCGGCCCGATCCTGGCCTCTCTTCTAGGTGAGCCTGAGAGCACAGGCACAGTGGGTACGATCGTCTGGGCTGGCTGTCTCTGTCTCCACAGTGGGACCCTGTGCCTTGGAATACACTAAGCTCAAGACAGCCGATCACTACTGGACTGACCCCTCTGCTGATGAGCTGGTCCAGCGGCACCGCATCCGGGGTCCACCTACTCGCCAGGACTCCCCTGCAAAGCGCCCAGCCCTGGGGGTAGGTGCCCCCTCCCCACCCTTTGGGCTCATGGCTGGAGGCTGAGCCCCGGCCTTCCACACAGATCCGGAAACGGCACTCAAGCGGCAGCGCGTCGGAGGACAGGCTGGCTGCCTGTGCCCGCGAGTGTGTGGAGTCCCTGCACCAGAACTCACGGACGCGGCTGCTCTATGGCAAGAACCACGTGCTGGTGCAGCCGGTAGGAAAGCTTCATCCTGCCATCCCTCCCCGCATCGTCGGTCTTCCGGTGTCTCCCGCTGTAGAAGGAGGATATGGAGGCGGTCCCTGGCTACCTCTCCCTGCACCAGTCTGCAGAGAGCCTGACTCTGAAGTGGACCCCCAACCAGCTCATGAATGGGACTCTGGGGGACTCCGAGCTGGAAAAGAGGTGGGGGCTTTGGGACTCAATCCCAGGAGCCAGACACAGTGACAGCAGTCTGGTTCCTTTCTAGCGTTTACTGGGACTATGCCCTCGTGGTGCCCTTCAGCCAGGTCGTGTGCATCCACTGCCACCAGCAAAGTAAGCCTGCCTTGTCCTCGGCTCGGGTGGGAGCCTCAGCCGCACTCTCCACGTTCACCCCCAGAGAGCGGTGGCACGCTTGTGCTGGTGAGCCAGGATGGCATCCAGAGGCCGCCGCTGCATTTCCCACAGGGAGGACACCTGCTGTCCTTTCTGTCCTGTCTGGAGAATGGGCTGCTGCCTCGGGGACAGCTAGAGCCCCCGCTGTGGACCCAGCAAGGGAAGGTAACTCGGGTGGGAGGCTTTAGGGGAAGGGCTACAGCCCGACCACCTACCCCTCCTTCCACAGGGGAAAGTGTTCCCCAAGCTACGGAAACGAAGCAGCATTCGCTCCGTGGATATGGAGGAGATGGGCACGGGGCGGGCCACCGACTATGTGTTCCGGATCATCTACCCCGGCCACAGGCACGAGCACAGTGAGTGTCCCGAGCTTCATCCCGGGGGAGGATGCCTCTGCCTCTCGCTGTTCTCTTTGAGCAGTCACTATTAACTACCACCACCTAGCGGCCAGCCGCGCGGCCTCGGTGGACGATGATGAGGAAGAGGAGGATAAACTGCACGCGATGCTCTCAATGATCTGCTCGCGGAACCTCACAGCTCCCAATCCGATGAAAGGTTCTTATCCCTCCCTCTCCCTGACCCACCTCGGCCCTGACCATGCCACCCTTCCTGCCCGCAGACGCTGGTGACATGATCGAGATGCAGGGCTTTGGGCCCAGCCTGCCAGCCTGGCACCTGGAGCCCCTGTGCAGTCAGGGCTCCTCCTGCCTCTCCTGCTCCTCCAGCAGCTCCCCACATGCAACCCCCAGCCACTGTAGCTGCATCCCCGACCGGTGAGTGGGCAGCGCTCGGCCCCAGCTTCCCGCCCCTCCCTGCTGAGCCCGGTTGTTGCCACAGGTTGCCGCTCAGGCTACTGTGTGAGAGTATGAAGAGGCAGATCGTGTCCCGGGCCTTCTACGGCTGTGAGTGTGGGGCGCGCCGGGCTGTGGCGGGCAGCCTCCTGCTGCCCACCGCTGCCCACCGCAGGGCTGGCACACTGCCGCCACCTGTCCACGGTGCGGACCCACCTGTCGGCGCTGGTGCACCATAGCGTTATCCCACCTGACCGGCCCCCGGGGGCCTCCGCGGGCCTCACCAAGGACGTGTGGAGCAAGTATCAGAAGGACAAAAAGGTGCCAACCCTGGGGTTCCAGGGCCACAGGTCGCTGCACAGTCTTGACTCCCCGGGTCCCTCAGAACTACAAAGAGCTGGAGCTGCTGCGGCAAGTTTACTACGGAGGCATAGAGCACGAGATCCGCAAGGACGTCTGGCCCTTTCTGCTTGGCCACTACAAGTTCGGCATGAGCAAGAAGGAGATGGAGCAGGTGAGGGGAGCCTGTTCCCATGGGGCTGATGATCCCCCATGGTCGTGGTGTGGTCTGAGTACAGGTGGACGCAGTGGTGGCAGCAAGGTACCAGCAGGTGTTGGCAGAGTGGAAGGCCTGCGAGGTGGTGGTGAGGCAGCGGGAGCGGGAGGCCCACCCAGCCACACGCACCAAGTTCTCCTCAGGCAGCAGCATCGACAGCCACGTGCAGCGCCTCATCCACCGAGACTCCACCATCAGCAACGATGTGAGCCAGACGGGACCTGGAGGGTTGGGGGTGCAGGTGGAGCCGCCCTGTGTTCACCCCCCAGGTGTTTATCTCAGTGGATGATCTGGAACCCCCGGAGCCCCAGGACCCTGAAGATTCCAGACCAAAACCTGAGCAGGAAGCAGGACCCGGGACTCCGGGCACCGCCGTGGTGGAGCAGCAGCATTCCGTGGAGTTCGACTCTCCAGACTCAGGACTGCCCTCCTCTCGCAATTACTCCGTGGCCTCGGGCATCCAGTCAAGCCTAGATGAGGGGCAGAGCGTGGGCTTCGAAGAGGAGGACGGCGGTGGGGAGGAAGGCTCCAGTGGGCCCGGCCCTGCAGCTCACACTTTGAGGGAGCCCCAGGATCCCAGCCAGGAGAAGCCTCAGGCCGGAGAACTGGAGGCCGGAGAGGAGCTTGCGGCTGTGTGTGCGGCTGCCTACACTGTGCGTACATGCTCCCCAGGCTGTTCCCAGCCGTCTCATGCCTGAGGGCCCTCCACTCTTCCAGATAGAATTACTGGACACTGTGGCCTTAAACCTGCACCGCATAGACAAGGATGTGCAGAGGTGTGACCGCAACTACTGGTACTTCACGCCCCCCAACCTCGAGAGGCTCAGAGACGTCATGTGCAGGTGCCTTGTGGGGCGGGGCTCAGGGTGGGAGGACAGCCACAGTGACTCTCCCCCTGCCTTTCAGCTACGTGTGGGAGCACCTGGACGTGGGCTATGTGCAGGGCATGTGCGATCTGCTGGCGCCTCTCCTGGTCACCCTCGACAATGGTGAGGGATGGCGGGACATGGGACTGGGCTGCGCCCTGCCAGCTTCACTCCTGTCTCCCCTCAGATCAGCTGGCCTACAGCTGCTTCAGCCACCTCATGAAGAGGATGAGCCAGAACTTCCCCAACGGGGGTGCCATGGACACCCACTTTGCCAACATGCGCTCCCTCATCCAGGTGAGGCCGGTTGCCACCCATGGGCATGGGAGTCAGCCTCTCTCCCTTTTCCCACCCACATAAGATCCTGGACTCAGAGCTGTTTGAGCTGATGCATCAGAATGGAGACTACACCCACTTCTACTTCTGTTATCGCTGGTTCCTGCTGGATTTTAAGAGAGGTAAGAAGTGGGTTGGATCATGGGGCTGAGGTACGGGTGAGCAGCAGCCGCTTACTCTCCGCAGAACTGCTGTATGAGGATGTGTTTGCTGTGTGGGAGGTGATCTGGGCAGCCAGGCACATCTCATCGGAGCACTTTGTCCTGTTCATCGCCCTCGCCCTGGTGGAGGCCTACCGAGAGATCATCCGTGACAACAACATGGACTTCACTGACATCATCAAGTTTTTCAATGGTACGAGCTGGTCCAGCCATCCAGGCTGCCCTGCCTGCTGCCCTTTCTCTGGGCCTCTCTACAGCTCTTCACGTTTCCCCCCAGAACGTGCTGAGCATCACGATGCCCAGGAGATCCTGCGGATTGCCCGGGACCTCGTCCACAAGGTGCAGATGCTCATAGAGAACAAGTGAGCTGGTCCTGCCACCCCACCCTTGCGTTCTGCATTAGGTACTTCCCTGAAAACCACGTGTAAGAAGTGATGCTTTTGCCAGTGGATGATCTGGAATGCGACCGGAGCACTTGCTCTGAGGAATCCCAGGGTGACTCTGTCGGGGAAGAATCCGGTCACAGCCTCCCCTCAGAGACAGGCCTCAGTTCGAGGGCAGCCCATTATCTGTCGCAGACATCTGCCATGTCCCTGAGACTGCGGGAGGCAGGGGATGCATGGGTGTCCCCATCTGTCCCTGGTGAGAAGCAAGGCTAGCTCTGCCTTCCACATGCTTCTCAGGATGCCAAGAGGCCTAGGAACCCAGAAACCCCCTTGGAGGAGCTGTGTATGCGGGGGTGCCAGGAAGGGCATAGCTCCTGCCCCCAGGCCTAGGCATGCTGCTTGCTCGGCCATCCCCACTTCCTCCTCTACCCCAACACATGCAGGCTAGGCCTTGCCCTGGAACATGGAGGCCCTGCCCGGGGCTGGGGCCTAGTCCAGCAGCCACCAAAGTCTGGCAGACTTTCTGCATTTGAGAAACATGACAAAGGGCCCCGCAGCCCTTCTGCACCCAGCACAGCCTGCCCAGCCCAGCCCTGCCCCCGGGCACTGCACAGCCTGTCTGGGGGCCAGACCACCCCATTGTCCATCCTTGTTGTCCGTGAGTCCTTGGCCTCCACCAAGCACGTGTGGCCATTGTGTGCCTGCCTTAGTGACTCCGTGGTTTTGTGAGGAGCAGAGTGTGTATGATTTTTGCCTCAGAAACTATACTCTTCTGTGTAACAGACCAATAAACAACATTTGTCAACACTGGAGCCTCTGGGACTGGACACTGAGAGACC